GTGCGAGAATGGAAATATTACAGAGTTAATGCAAATTGGTTATACAAACTACATTGTTCTTCTAAACAGTGTACAGAATATTAAGTAAATCCAGACATGATAATACATAAATTAATATGGATTACTATGATTTTCCTTCCCTTCATGTATGGCTCCTCTAAACTTTGGCTTTTTAACCATAAAGCCCCAAAAGAAGTCAACGAAATTACTTTTCTATATTTTGAGGTAAAATACTGGGTAGTTAGGAGAAGTGAGTTGGGAAGGTGCGGTTTATTGCTGATTTTGCTTAATTTCATTCAGCTGTTGGGGATGGGAGTGCAAAGCAGTTCAAATGGCTCCTACAAGTCTCCCAATTTTTCTTTATTTTCCTTTTTACTAAGGTTAACGAGAACAGAAAGGGATGGAGCTTTGGTGGCCACTAAAGGTTTTTAAACAGGGTAGTGACTTGATCAAAATCGTTGTTTTGGGCAATACTGACGTGAGAGTTAAGAGATTGGAGAGAAAAGAGCCCTGAAGTGCAAAAATGGCTTTAAGGTGACTATCTAGGTAAGGCCACTGACTTCAGCTGAGTGTCAGAGGGCAGCAGACTTTTCCCTCAAAGACCCACAGGGGACACAATGTCTTAAAGAGTCATGACGTGGAACTTTAAGTGTAGTGTATGTGAAGGGTTGGGGATGGACATGGGGTACTCAATTATATGTTTACATTATGGCGCAGTGGAGAAGATTCGAGGGAAATATAAATACTCGGGGACGCAACAGCAAGCAGTCGGAAGCCATCTGCCCCAACTTGCGGTCTTCACAGCCTCAGTCCCAGGGTAAAGTCCTGCGCCTTCCGCAGTCTTGGTTATGCAAATAAGCGAGGACAGGGCGGGCGCCCTTTCCTACGCTCCGCCCCTCTGGCCGCGCGCCTGCGCACTCACGTCCCTCCAGGCCCGCCCCTTCACTTCCCCCGCCCGCGTGGTCGTCGCCACCGCAGCCGCCCGAGAGGAGCTGGGGGAGGACGGTGGCCCGCGAGGCTCGTCGCAGACAACGCGGCGGCGATGTCCGCGAGCCAGGCGAGTGCCGCGGCGGCAGCGGCGGGGCCTTGCGCGCGGCAGGGCGGCCTGGGCTTCGGCCTCCCTCCGGTTCCCTGGAAGCGGGCCCGCGACCAGCGCGGGAGCAGCAGCAGAGGCGGAGGCTCCAGCGCGTCTCTCTCCTCCCCCTCAGCCTGAGCCGGGGGAAGCCAGGCGGCCCGGGTGTCTGGAGGGGGGGGGTCCGCTGCCCGAGAATGGGAATTCTCTTCACTAGAATATGGAGACTGTTCAATCACCAGGGTGAGGAGCTCGGTCCGCGGGCGTACGGGTTGAAAAAAAATCACTGGTGTTTTCTCTATTTCAGAGCACAAAGTTATCATTGTTGGGCTGGATAATGCAGGGAAAACTACCATTCTTTACCAATTGTAAGTATTAACTATTTTAAAAATTATTTTATTAATTGTAATGTATATAAACTTTTTTCCCCAGTTCTATGAATGAAGTTGTACATACATCTCCTACAATAGGAAGTAATGTAGAAGAGATAGTGATTAATAATACACGTTTCCTAATGTGGGATATTGGTGGCCAAGAATCTCTTCGTTCTTCCTGGAACACTTACTATACTAACACAGAGGTAATGTTTCTTACAATATTTAAAATTCTATAAATCACTAATAATTTTTTTGTAATTATTTTAGTTTGTAATAGTTGTTGTGGACAGTACAGACAGAGAGAGGATTTCTGTAACTAGAGAAGAACTCTATAAAATGTTAGCGCATGAGGTAAGTAAGTAGTCTTTTTACATTAGATATGGATTGGCCTTTACAGTTTTATTTGCTTTAATAGGACCTAAGAAAAGCTGGATTGCTGATTTTTGCTAATAAACAAGATGTTAAAGAATGCATGACTGTAGCAGAAATCTCCCAGTTTTTGAAGCTAACTTCTATTAAAGATCACCAGTGGCATATCCAGGCATGCTGTGCTCTAACTGGCGAGGGGTAAGACATCTTCCTCTTAAATGTTATCGAACAATTTAATCAAATGATTTTGTTTTCTTTATAGATTGTGCCAAGGACTTGAATGGATGATGTCACGACTTAAGATTAGATGATCTCTACTGACCTCTTCTCATAGATTTTGTATAAATGAAGTGCTGGACTTTACCTGAAAGCTGCAAAAATTAATGGTTTAGATATATTTATAATAAACTGATTTAAACTTTTTCTATAAGAAGAAAAATTAAGACCACTTATTTGAAAACAAAGATGAAGTCTCACCTTCCAGTTTGCTTTCTCATTAGTTTTTTCCAAAGTAAGTTATTGAAGCTGTGATTGACATTTTTCTCATAATGAATCCTCTCAGGACATTGTGTAGCCTATGGTAAGTACAAAGGGAGAGGAAGACATTTTGAATTTTAAGAGCTTTATTATCAGTTTAACCCTCCCTAGTTGAATGTTATTTTCTTCTTGTTCCATTAAGTCAGAATACAAATCAGCACAGATATTCGAATGTTTCCAATATTTTAAAATGTAATGTTACTTATGAAAAGTATTTTGCTTAAGGTTGTGTGTGTATTGTGTATATACCTCAAGTTCAAGTTAATGGCATTGATTTATGTTCCAGACAAAAATAACACAAATAATAATATCCTTCGTTATAACCACAATGAGATAAGTATTGGCATTAGTGTTCAGTGCCATTTTATACTTTCTCTCTGTGTTCTCTGTATTGTACTAACCAACCTCCCAAATCGCTGAGCTGCTTGTTTAAAAAAAAAAAAAAGGAAAAGGAAAAAGCATGACATTGTGTATCGATTTTTTGTTGTTGACCAAAATCACACACATGGAAACATGTAATTCAACAGAGTGGGAAAGCTAGCAGATTCTTGGCTTAGTATTACTAATAGGCAGGATTGTACAATGAGCAACTATCAGATTATTCCTTTCAGTGGTTCTTATGGCATCTAAATTACTGAATAAATTATTAATCCATTAATCAGTGAATCAAATTATGATTACAATTATCAAATGAATGCTCAGCATTAATTGAAAACTGTTTTGTGAAACATGTCTACCCAGAAAAGTAGCATTCTATAAATACTATTAAACAACTTAGCTATATTATTTTTAAGTATTAAATTATATGTCAAGCAGTTAAAGTGAATTTCAGAGTAAAAGTAAGGCATGTTTCTGAGCAACATTGATAATTTCTTAATTTGCAAATTTCTTCTTATTTTGGTACTTGGAATATAGTGTGAGATTTTTTATTTCTAAATTTTGTTGTATCTTCTATTACATAAATGCATTGACAATTATAAAATGCAAGTGTTTTTTGAATGATTTTAAGAATTTGGCTTAAAAATTGATTGATACAACGTATTATTTGTACTAAGAAGTAACTTGACCCAAAACACCTTTTATGTTTGCTTAGGGTATATTTTTTCAGTGTCTGAAAGTCAAAGGTATTCCTGTCACAACTGTAAACAAACTTATCCTAAATGTGTTAAAACATATTCTTGGGTACTCTATTTATGTATCTTTCATGCCTTGAAAATCTGAAGGTTAATCCAAACTCACATGTTTTAGCATATTTGAGAAAAAAAAACTACCTTCAATATCAGCCTTTTAAATTTCATGAAGATTTTGGTGAGGAATAATAGTATATAGTTTAAGTATTGACAAAACTTTGAAAGTTTCTTTCTTTAAAATGGGAAATACTCAATATCTAAATCCAGGTCAGGCATGGGATATCAGTATTTAACATTGGATGTTTTATGTTTTATATTTATAATGTTCAAAATGCAAGCATAACATTTAATATTTGTCCACATGGTTTTACAAAAGTAAATCTTAAATTACTAAGCTTTTCCCATATGTTCTCGTACTTTCTCAAATCCCTATAAAGAATTACTTGTTATCTATTAAAAATCTCCTTTACCCAAATCTGTATTATGGTTTCGCCAGACAAATATTATGTGATGTAGCCCAGAAAATCCACACCTTTTGTCCTTTTTATGTTTTAATTTGAATAATCATGTGCTTAGTCCCTTGGATTACTGCCACATCAGTTTAACACGATATCAGCACATTCCCTTGTCATCATCAAGGTGTTGGCTCAGATTTATTCTTAATTGGATGTTTAAAGCATGTACTACCTTGTTACAGTTGGTTTAGTGTAGTGGATTATTGACATGACATCATGAGAAGATGTGTAATTTTATACCACATTTATAAAACATGATTTTGTTTTCTACCCTTCAAGGTAAACATTAAAAATAAGGTGGTACTTGTGTACTTGTACATAAAACCAAAATTATAGTTGGGAAAAAAATAAATTTATATATGAAAATGTCAAAATCATTTTAAAAGTATTATTTTCAAATAAAATGGAGAAGCTGGTGAAAAGTCATATTGGCAATTTTTATGTAGTTTAAGTGGAATTAAGCAGAGGGAGATGCTTTTGGGTTTTTAATATGCCACTTCTGAGTGAAAACATCTCGTGGAGTCATTGTGTTCAGCTCTGAGAAGAACAAAGATTCATAGTTCTGTACATGTGGCTGGATTTAAATATCCTGTTTTTGATACTAATTTTGAAAGTCATGTAACTTCTTTTGATATCTGGGCAAAAGTAACCATATGCTATAAGCATTTGAATATGTTTAATTTTATCATAATAGCATCTGTAAAAGTACATCTTACACATTATATAGAGGGTTCTTGTTTGAAATTTTCAGTTCTCTTTATCTTCCCAGTACCTCTTGGTCCTCATAATGGGCAAAGGATACAACGAAGGCAGGTTGTATAGGGGTTATAGTGGGGAAGTGGATAGGGGATTCATTTTCTTATGTGACATTTTGCCTTAAGAATATAAAAGTGCTTTAGCACTGATGGCTGGCATTTTTAATATAGGCAGTGAAAGTGACTTTAGAAGCATGGGATGAAATAGAGGGAAGAAGAGTTTTTATTTTCTGGCCTTTAAAAAGTGCCTAGTAGGTCATTTGAGACCCAGAGAAATGCACAGAGCTTGAGCAAAGGCATGAAGTCCCTGACATTGTTTTCCTTTTTGTCTCAGCATATAGTATTAAGATGCCTAGAAATAGGACTCTATTGTTCCCTCTTGTATAGGCACTTTACATTTCTTGTCACTACAGCAACCACATACAGTACAGACAACCTCCAAACCTGTTTATATTAGTGTAAATAGAAAATCTATAGACAACTTTCTAGTTTTCTCTGGAGGCATTTTTGGGAATGTACGTGTAATAGGCTCTGCTTTGTATACAGGAGATAATACCACATCATCGGTTATCTCCAAACTCCAGTCTTCTCTCAACTGCCCAGTTGTATGTTGTCATCAATCACTTTTTCAAGGCTGGGTAGAGACAAGTTTCTCCTCGTAACTTTGACCTCTCCCACTCTCCAAATGTAATCTGGACCTCATTGCTTTCAAGGTCAGCTTCCCCATAGCTCAGGTATCCTTTGCTCTCCTGTATCTTCATTTACTATTAGTGAAGAGATCTCTGTCCTGGAGGTTATTCTAAACTTTCTTTGTAACTATTGTTATAGACAATGGTTTCCAAACCAGTGGTTTCTATGTAGCTTTTCTAGTTCCTTGCTATCTTCTCACCACTGGCTTGAGGTAGTGATTTGGACTTTGCTCATTAGAGAGCATTATCAGAGATGTGGAGTCCATCAGAAGACCAGCTTGCAGTGTGTATAGCATATAGATGCCAATATTAGAATTCTTTAAATTATATTTAACATTTTCATGCTTCTTAATTTAACTTCACATGTTGGGAAGTAGATTCAGAAAGATAGGAGAAATACCCAGACTCTACCACTTCCGTGAGCTACTAGTTAGGCATGGGCAGGATTAAGTTTTATGTGTATTATCTTCCCACTACCAAGAATGGTTATGTTTCACAGAATACCAGTTCAGTTTGATTTGGAAAAAGATGCCAAACCAAATTTATATGTAGTCTATAATCTAAGGGCATTCTTGAAACTATTGCCCACATCCCATTTTTTTTTTCATGTTTACTTACAAAACAGAGATAAACATTAGATGTCTAAAGGAGTTAGTAATGAAAAGCCTATCCTTAAAAAATAAACCTGTTGAAATGGGCTTTAAAGACATCGAAATAATCACTTGTCATGCATTGACTGTAAATGCAGATAGAGAAATATGTCTTTGAAGCTCCACTTACACAAAAATAAAACTTGTATATCATGCTCCCTCAAAGAATGTGCGATAGATTATTTTAAGACCATGATAATAGAGTAAAAAGGAAAGAAAGCCAGAAATTACAATTTTGGATGCTAAAAAGTAACTTTCTAGTTAACCCTAAAGTCCTGTCAGATTGTGAAGAAATGTTCCAGGATACACTTGGATTAGTTATGCAGTATTTCTTATCAATGTCTAGCCCTTGTGTATTGTTCTGAAAACTAAAGTTTAAATCTTTATGCTGTTGCTTGCTAGATATCCTGTTCTTTGGTAGAAAATTCCCATAGTCTGTACTCAAGAAGTGCCTAAAAATGGATTTGTGTTGATTTTAAGCCCATCTAATAAATTATATGTATTTTCTATGGTATCGTATGGCTTGTCTTAACTGATGACACAGCC